AATTGCTGGATTTAACAGAGACAGTGCTATTAGCTCCGATCACTTGGAAACACACAATGGGCCTGGCATGAGGCTTGCTCAGTCATGCTATATCCTGTTGATTCCTCACTATGGCCTTTTGAGTGAGCCACTCTCACCAGCCTCATCTCACAGATAAGGAGATGGAGGAAACACTGAAGAAACTTGCCCAAGGTCAAAGCCAGAAGGCGGTGACCCTGCTTTGCACCCACGGCGTCTAAGTGGAGAGCCTAGACCTTTACCTGCCACTGTCTTGGGAAGTTAGCCCTGAGGGAGATGCACTTCTTGAAAACTAACCCTTCCTGAGGGTCTGCTCTCCCTCGGGGCCTGTGCTGGGAGCTTGAGGTAGAAGAGGGTGGGGGTACTCACACTCCCCACACATACGGCCGCTCAGTGAGCCCATCCTCCGGACCGAGAGACACACACGGCTTCTGAGAGGCTGGGGGCCCTGGCCCAAGGCTCACCTACCTGGTTAGCGATTGATGGACGAGGACACCGGTGGCCTGACCGCAGCTCTGCATCCCTGCTCCACTGCGGGCTGCCTGGAGGGAGGGATGCTCAGTCATCCCCTGCTAGTCCCTTTCCCTCCTGGCACTATATCCATTTTGACAAACCGTGCCATCCAAACCCAGGCCTGACTGCCCACTCCTCTCCTCTGACCCTCCCCTCCTTCCATCTCTGTCCTCCTCTTATCCCCCACCCCTCTCCATCTGCTGTTCCTGCCTTTTCAGGAAAAGTCCCTGTGCAGAAAGAAATTTCTTGCTGAAAGTGTGGGGGAGGCAAAGCCACCCTCTGTCACCCCCTCCTCCAGGCAGCCCCTCCTCTTAACCTGGGGCTTTCGTGTCTGAGAGGATTCCTGTCCCGACCCTGCCCGGTGGGCGTGCTGGCTTCCTCTCTGCCACCCTGGATGGACCGCAGCCTGCGCTGGCCCCACAGGAAGTGGAGGCGTGGAGCCGCCCTGGACCACCCCCAGCCTGCATAAAGGGGCGGTCGGCGAGGCTGCACCAGCGCCTGGCACCATGAGGACGCCTGGGCCTCTGCCCGTGCTGCTGCTGCTCCTGGCGGGAGCCCCCGCCGCGCGGCCCACTCCCCCGACCTGCTACTCCCGCATGCGGGCCCTGAGCCAGGAGATCACCCGCGACTTCAACCTCCTGCAGGTCTCGGAGCCCTCGGTGAGTCCCCCGCCCGCTCAGGACAGGGGTGCTAATTATAAAAGTATTGTACTTTGTAGAACAGTTGGAAAATAAAGTACAAAGAAGAAAAAAAATCTTGCTTGTAATTCTACCACCTAGAGGTAGCTGCTGCCGTAGCATTGTGGAGGATCATATTTCAGCTTTCTGTCTACATATAGGTATTCAAATACGTGTGTGTTGTGTGTGTGTGGGCATCCCAGAACCCCTTATCCCTTTCCACAGGAGCCATGTGTGAGATACCTGCCCAGGCTGTACCTGGACATACACGTAAGAGGGTTCTCCCTGGGGGAGGGAGGTCTCCACAAGCCCCCTCCCCATTGCCCACTCCCAGAATTACTGTGTGCTGGACAAGCTGCGGGACTTTGTGGCCTCGCCCCCGTGTTGGAAAGTGGCCCAGGTAGATTCCTTGAAGGACAAAGCACGGAAGCTGTACACCATCATGAACTCGTTCTGCAGGAGAGTAAGTGGATGCCATTGAAAGTCTATTTTCTATAACTTTCCTGCTCATTGCACATCTTTTTCAGGATTTGGTATTCCTGTTGGATGACTGCAATGCCTTGGAATACCCAATCCCAGTGACTACGGTCCTGCCAGATCGTCAGCGCTAAGGGAACTGAGACCAGAGAAAGAACCCAAGAGAACTACAGTTATGTCAGCTACCCAGACTTAATGGGCCAGAGCCATGACCCTCACAGGTCTTGTGTTAGTTGTATCTGAAACTGTTATGTATCTCTCTACCTTCTGGAAAACAGGGCTGGTATTCCTACCCAGGAACCTCCTTTGAGCATAGAGTTAGCAACCATGCTTCTCATTCCCTTGACTCATGTCTTGCCAGGATGGTTAGATACACAGCATGTTGATTTGGTCACTAAAAAGAAGAAAAGGACTAACAAGCTTCACTTTTATGAACAACTATTTTGAGAACTTGCACAATAGTATGTTTTTATTACTGGTTTAATGGAGTAATGGTACTTTTATTCTTTCTTGATAGAAACCTGCTTACATTTAACCAAGCTTCTATTATGCCTTTTTCTAACACAGACTTTCTTCACTGTCTTTCATTTAAAAAGAAATTAATGCTCTTAAGATATATATTTTACGTAGTGCTGACAGGACCCACTCTTTCATTGAAAGGTGATGAAAATCAAATAAAGAATCTCTTCACATGAGAAACACGTGTCCTGTTATATCTGTCCAAGGTGGAT